TGGAGTAATTGGGAGCCGAAAGATGGCAGGCAGAATAAAAAGGCTCATTAGGTGAGAGTAATAAAACAAAACAAAACAAAACAAAAATGAGTGCAAGGGGAAGAGGAAAGGCTGGGGGTGGGAGCAGATGTTGTCCTGCCTCTTGGAAGTCCTTTTACTTTCTTGGGCATAGGAGGAAAAGAAATGGCCTTCTAGAATAAATTTTGCCAGAGGAGTCCTTATTCTTCACAGGATATCAGATCTCAAAGGGATTGGCGAGTGGCTTGCCTAAGGTCCACTGCAGTTTTGCATCAGTCTTCTCTTTCTGGGTGCGCAGTGGAGGTTCCTGACCCACTGCGAGGGTCTTGCCCACACGCTCCATCAGTGTTTCCTGAGTGCTCCTGTGGCTGGACACTGTGCTGGGGGGCTGCAAAGATGACCTGGCCAAGGTCCAGTCCTGGAGCTGCTCACAGGCAAGAGGCAAACCAACAGGTGGAACGGGGGTCGCTGAGGCAAGGGCTTGTCTGGGAGTGGCAGGAGCCGCAAGAAGTGCAACCACTCTGCCTGGAGAAACCAAGGAGGGCTTTCCCAAGGAGGTGAACTTTGAGCTTTGCTTTAAAGAACCCTTCCTCCACCCCTTGCCCCCACCACTCCTCAGGAGCAGCAAGCTTGTGGGCCTGGAGCTGTGGCCAGGATGTCTGGTTGCAGGGAGGCGGCAGGGGCGTCTGCGAGGGGGAGGAGAACAGTGTAAGGTGGAGGAGAGAGGGGAGGGGAGCGAGAAAAGAGGGGGAGGAATGGAGGGAGAAGGAGACGGGAGGGAGGGAGAGAGGGAGAGAAGGAGGGGACGAGGGGGGAGGGAGGGAGAGAAAGAGAGAGAGGAGAGAGAGAGAGAGAGAGAGACAGAGAGAGAGAGAGAGAGAGAGAGAGAGAGAGAGAGAGAGAGAGAGAGAGAGATTTGAATTTCCCATCTGGAAGGGGAGCGGTAGAACGTCAGGGCCCGGCTGAGGGGCGTGATTGGAGGGCGCCTTCGGCAGCCGCCCGCGGCAGAAGCCGCGGCTCCAGCTCGCCTGGCGGAATTGCACGCGGCGGCGGGAGCTGGAATAGCAGAAGGAACCACCTCGTGGAGTCGGGCCGGAGCCCTGCAGTGGCTCAGACGGTTGCAGGGACCGCCAGGTCGGTGCTGGCCGAGGGCCGGGAGGGCGGAGCTGGGCTGTGGGCAACAGGGTCCCGGCTCTCGCCTCGAGGCCTTGGGGCAGCTCGGGAAGCTGGGGAGCACGGCTTTCGGGGGGACAGCTCCCCAAGGCTGCCTGGGCACCGGATGGGGACTGAGAGGCGGTAAAGGGGACACTCCCGGGTGCGCTCTCCGTGGTGCTGAAAGGACAGCTCCTTGCGAGGGGCCGCGAGCAGGCAGCTAGCTGCGAACTAAGAGGAAGCGTGGGCCCTAGCCGGAGACTCCGGGCAGAGCCCGAACGGCCGGGGTCCCGGAGCCAGGACCGCCCCGGCTGCGGCGGAGACTCAAGTCTGAACCCAGAGAACAACTTTGAGCTCGCGGGAGTGGGGGACGTCGATCTAAGCTACTTCTGGCTGTGCTTAACCCGAAGCCCGCCGGAGCACGCTTCGCCCCGGAGGAGGGAGTCGCCCCCAGGGGTACAGTGCGCACTCCCGGAGTGAGTCAGAGGGCGGCGGCAGGGGGGCGGACTCTCCCATCTGACTCCCAATTCTCTTCTGCAGGTTGTCACATCTTCCCAAGCCAGGCCAGCCAGGAGCGCTGCATGCAAATTCTGCCGTGGGCTAAGGCACGCTAACCAGAGCCGGCGGCATGGACTTCGTCATGAAGCAGGCCCTTGGAGGTGAGGTCCAGCGCCCCTCCGCGTGTCCTCAGCCCGCCCTCTCCTTCCCACCCCTTCCTCGTAGGGGCCACAAAGGACATGGGGAAGATGCTGGGGGGAGAGGAGGAGAAGGACCCCGACGCGCAGAAAAAGGAGGAGGAGCGGCAGGAGGCGCTGCGGCAGCAGGAGGAGGAGCGTAAGGCCAAGCACGCGCGCATGGAGGCGGAGCGGGAGAAGGTCCGGCAGCAGATCCGAGATAAGGTCAGCTCCGCCCGCCCGCCCGTCCTGGGGAGTTCATGCGCGTCTCTGCCCTCCCCCTCCCCAGTATGGGCTGAAGAAGAAGGAGGAGAAGGAAGCAGAGGAGAAAGCAGCCCTGGAGCAGCCCTGCGAGGGGAGCCTGACCCGGCCCAAGAAGGCCATCCCTGCGGGCTGCGGGGACGAGGAGGAGGAGGAAGAGGAGAGCATCCTGGACACGGTGCTCAAATACCTGCCCGGGCCGCTGCAGGACATGTTCAAGAAGTAACCAGGCCTCCTGCCCCAGCCTACTCCACCTGTTACTACTTCTTTTTGGTTCTTTCTTTTCTTTTTATTAGGTTAAGTCTCAATTCTGAAGGGGAAAACCTCAGTTGGCCTCTGCCCCTCTTCCCTGGCCAGGGGCTTCTCCCCCTCAGCTCTCCCTCACACCTCCCTTCATCCCAGGGTATCCACCTGCACCCCACTCCCAAGTAGCTTGAAAAAGGGAGGACAGTCTTTCCCCAGCAGGGGTCAGGGGGGCCCCTCAGGAAGCCTAAGGTCGTGCTAGTGTGGTGACCCCCATACATTCCTCCCTGCTCCCCACTGCCAGGAGGACCACTGTCCCCAGCCAGCCAAAGTAATGACACATTCCAGCCCTGCCCAGCATGCTGACCTTTGGCCTCTAACCCTCAGTGGGCCCCCAGGTCAGGGCAGGGGCACTGAGTGGCCTGGCTCTGAGGAAGGGAGTCAGGGGAAGCCTGTCCCGGGAAGGCCCAGGCTGAGAGGCCCTGGCTCTGGCCAGGCTGGGATCTGGGTGGGAGGCTGGGGCTCTTCTTCTTCCATCTCCTTGGTGACACCCAGCCCAGGGGCACCCCCTTCCCCAGCCCCCACCTGGAGAGACATGGCCCCTGCCAAGCTGGTCCCTTCAAATGGATCCTTTGTGGACTTTAGCTCATTTGTGGAGGAACCCCAGGTAGGGACGCCCCTTGTTCCTCACCCCCACCCCACTTAGGTCCTGGGCCCCCACTGCCAGGCTGGGCCCAGCTTGCTCAGTCAAGGGGCTGCCAGGCCCCCAGAAAACACTTGGAGCCATCGGGTAGCGATGGTCTATGCCATGGGGAACACCTCCATTGGTGTGGCCAAGCTGCCCCCATTCCTATCCACCCCTCTCCCCACCCCGTCCTGTCCATGCGCTTCCAGGGCCCCACGGTCCCCAGGAGGACGCTTCCTGGCCAAAGCCCCAAGCCTTTGGTGAGAAGCCAATTCCCACTTGACAGAAGGCGTCCATCCATTCATCTCATTGGCCAAGGACAAACTCTCCTCTGGGACGTCTGGGACTGGCATTTGTCCCCCACTCAAATTATCAAAGCTTTCTGCTCAGTCAGTTGTGTGGGGATGGTGAGGGAAGAGGGGTCACATGAGGGAGGAAACTGTATCCATGCATGCATGATAATGCGTGGCAGAGACTGCAACAGGGATTGTGTGTTCAGAGATCATATGCATATGTGTAGGGCTGGAGCGTGTGTGTGTCTTGAGATTGTGTGTGTTGCAGTCATCATATCTATGTGTTACAGATTGTGTATGTTAGCCTTGTGTATGTGTGCTTGATTGAGGTGGTGTATTTGGGTTGAAATTGTGTCATATGTGTGTGCTATCCATCTCGTGTTTAGAGGCTGTATATGTTAGCTTGTGTAAGAATGTGTTTTCAAAACAGTGTGTGTATTGGGAGTGATGGGTATGTGTTAGGTATGTGATGGGTTGTAGAAGCGTGTGTTTGAGAGAATTCAGAGACATTTGAAGGCTGCTGTGTGCATGTTTGGGGGTCTGAAAAGACAGTTGTGTGCATGGATGTGTGCGTGGGGAGAAAGAACGTGGGTAAGATGTCCCTTCCCAGCCCTGAGACCACTGGTCACAGTTGGCCACCTCCAACGGGAGACCTTGTCCTTGGCCTAGAGTCCTCCCACCCTTGGGGGGCTCCTGCCTGAGGTCCTCAGAATCCCACTGCAATGGACCCAGGCAGCGCCCCAGGAAGCCATGCTGGGCCCCCGCCAGGGCCTATCCCAAAAGCAGGGGCCAGGGAGGGGGCGACTTGCCTGCCCCTGAAGCCCTTGTTCCCATTGGCCCCAGTTTGCATTCTGCAGGTTTTCCATTTTAGTGGGTTCTGCTTTTATTTCAGAGACAGACATGTGTCTTCTCTGTCCGTTTCCAATAGGTAAAGCCATATCAGTTAGACTGCAATACTTTAAACACGAGACAAAACAATCCATATGTTTAGGGAACCAGAAAAGTCCCCTGGTCTGTCCCTTCTTTGGGGAGCAGGGCCTCGACAGCTCCAGCTCCCTTGACCTACCTTCCTCCCCGCACCCCGCCCCCACCTTGTGCCCCTGTGTCCAGCCCCCCAGGGGGCCTGTGTCTGTGTCTGTGCCTGTGTCTGTGATGGGGAGCCGCCTCGCACCCCTGTTGTCTGCTTGTCTCTTTGTGTCTGTTATCCTGGGCAGGATGGTCATTCTCAAAAACCCTGGGGTCCTGGGCCAGAGACAGGCAGGGCCCAGTCCAGGGGCCCCAGGCCTCCCCAGTCCCAGTGTGCGAGCCCCACTTGGACACAAGTGTTCAGAGAGGTCCCCCTCTGCCACTTGACAGGGACCTTCAAACCTCGACAGTGATGCAAGGACACAGAGAGTACCAGATAGGTAGCAGAGACCAAGGCGCAGGGTGCTTCAGATGAGCAAGAGAACCCAGTCGAACCAGATACCCCAGGTGGGCCGGAGGGACCCCAGACCTTCAGAGGGCTGCCCTGGTGTTCTCCACAGTGCAGTCCCTCTGTATTCCCAGAGTGGGATCGGGGCTTTCAGCCCCACCCTGATGCCTGCCCTCCAGGATGGCTGGTTTAGTCTGGGTCCATGTCCCAGACCCCTCTATTCTGCTCCAGGACAGCAGGACTTCAGGTCTTCCTGGGGGTGGATATAGGAGAAAATTTCTGCCTGGCACACACCTGGCTCCAACCACTGCCAAGTGATCACTCTTAGGCCCAGGGGAACACAATGACTATCATTACTGATGCAGACCTGGCTGTGGAGAGCAGCTAATGTGTGGCCCAGAGAGCCTGTCTGTGTGGAGCACGTAGTGCACAGAATACGTGAGAGTTGCTCTGGCAGGGGCAGAATCCTCACAGGATCGCCTGGGAGGTGAGGTGTGTGTGACCCACTGGATGGGAGGGCAATGAGTGTGCACATACAAATGGGGCAGTGTGCATGCAACACACTTAGGGGAGGAGTGGCCCCAGAATTCAGCACGCACACAACACACAAGGGAGAGAACCCCCAGATGAGAAAATAGGAAGGAGCAATCATTTGTAGATGGGTGAAAAAAGAATGAGGTTCAAGGGAGCGTGCACCAGGTGAGGTGAGCGTGTGTGCTCTCAGGGAAGGGCCCAGGATCCCATGCCTGGGAGGAGCTGCCAGAGAGAAGCAAAAAGGCGGCTGTGGATCGCCCTGGGCTGGGCACCAGTGACAGGTCAGGATCTCCAAACATGGACGTCCTCCCCTCCAAATCCAGAAGCTCCCAGAAGGTGTCCTTAACTGCAAAGCTGTGCAGGGTACTCCTCCAGATGGAATCAGGAAGTCGAGACACCATCCCAGGTGTGTGTAAGAGAGAGAGAGAGAACAGGGAGGATACAGAAGTATTGCAGCCCAGATCCCCTATCAGGGGGACAGCTGGTGGGCAAAGCAGCCACCCCACAGCCTTGTGGCTAGAGTACAGTGGGGTAGACCCTCCAGCCCCAATAGCCCTAGTACCCAGCTGGCAGGGTTGCCCACCCCTGCTGTCCACCTGCTCCATCCTCTAGGGTTCCACAGGCCCCTGACCGCACAGGGAGGCTGGGGCCAGCCTGGTCTCCCAGGCCTGAGGACATGCCTCCCACCAAATGTCCCCTGCTCCAGTCCCACTCCTGTCACCCCACGCTCTGCACTGGGGAGAAAACGGGAGGTGCTCGTGCTGGCCCTGGGTGGGAGCGGGGAGTCCTGGTGAGACCCCGGTGAGATGGACCATCCTGCCCCCGTGGGGGATCCCCTTTCCCACATCCGTGCTGTGTCATTGTTGCTCTGCTTCCTTTCAATGTGTCAGTGCCTGGGGGGAGGGGAGGAGCACCCCCTCAGCCCCCCTGAACCTGACCAAAAGCCATGGCTGTTGCTCCCCCCTTTGTATGATGCAAATGCTGAAATGTACAAAATCAACCATGACAACAAAGAAAAAGACCTTGTACAGCAGCTCTCTGTCTGTGCTCTTCTGTCCATCGGCA